NNNNNNNNNNNNNNNNNNNNNNNNNNNNNNNNNNGGCCAGGCTGGTCTCAAACTCCTGATCTCGTGATCTGCCCACCTCGGCCTCCCAAAGCGCTGGGATTACAGGCGTGAGCCACCACACCTGGCCTGATTTCCTCATCTTCTAAAAAAAAATTTTTTGGCCCAGGCGTGGTGGCTCACGCCTGTAATCCCAGCACTTTGGGAGGCAGGTGGATCACCTGAGGTCAGGAGTTTGAGACCAGCCTAGCCAACATGGTGAAAACACATCTCTAATAAAAATACGAAAATTAGCTGGGTGTGGTGGCGGGTGCCTATAATCCCAGCTACTCAGGAGGCTGAGGCAAGAGAATTGCTTGAATCCAGGAGGTGGAGGTTGCAGTGAGCTGAGATCACACCATTGCAATGCAGCCTGGGCAACAAGAGCAAAACTCAATAAATAAATAAGAAAGATTTTTTTTTTTTGCCATTTATTTGTCAAAGAAACCAGCTCAGTTGTCCTACAGAATTTTTCACATTTAGGAGTTGGCTGATTGGGTGGAGATTGACACATCCTCTCTGCCCATATTTCTTGTAAACTGATAGATCTAGAGGCGGAATCAGCTTCAGGTGCCAAGAAGACTTGACAGTGGGTGCAAGTGCTTCTGGCCACATCACATCAGGATGCATGGAACATCTAATCTGGTCATTTTTCTTGTTAGTGATAAGATTGACCAGTGGGTTCAGGTGATGTCAGCCTGAACCTTTCATATAAAGTTTCTCATGAGCTTTGTGTCTAGTGTTTTTAGCAACCATTGGTGGTCTTGCCTGTTTATGAACATCATAAAAGGGGTATCAAAGTATGTTTATCTTCTGGTACTTGCTTTTTGTTTTTTAACTTAATATCACATTACCAAGATCTGTGCACATTGCTGTCTGTAACTTTTTCACTGCTGTGTAATATTCCATGCACCCTCTCTTTATGTGGCCCTTTGTCTCCTCTGCTACCCACACTTATCCCCAGCAGCCATCCGTGGGTAGTGGCGGGGGGCAATGGTGGTGGTGGTTTTCTTTACTCACCTCATTGTCTGAGTCCTGGGGGTTGGATATGTCTGAATGGTGGTGGTGGTTTTCTTTACTCACCTCATTGTCTGAGTCCTGGGGGTTGGATATGTCTGTTCTGCCTCTCTCCCAGTCTGAAGTTGAAGCTCGTCTGAGTCCTGGGGGTTGGATATGTCTGTTCTGCCTCTCTCCCAGTCTGAAGTTGAAGCTCTAACTGAACAATGGGGGTTGGATATGTCTGTTCTGCCTCTCTCCCAGTCTGAAGTTGAAGCTCTAACTGAACAACTAAGTGAAGAGGAGGAGGAGGAAGAGGAGGAAGAAGAAGAAGAGGAAGAGGAGGAGGAAGAGGAAGAAGAAGAGGAAGATGAGGAGTCAGGGAATCAGTCAGATAGGGTAAGAGACGGAGGCTGATATCTCCAGAGGAGGGTTCCTAACTCCTCCTCCTCCCCCTTCCCAGAGTGGTTCCAGTGGCCGGCGCAAGGCCAAGAAGAAATGGCGAAAAGACAGCCCATGGGTGAAGCCGTCTCGGAAACGGCGCAAGCGGGAGCCTCCGCGGGCCAAGGAGCCACGAGGTGAGGAGGCTCTGCTGCTTTTGGGTGCCCTCTCGCACTCTCACTCTCTCTGTCTCTGTGTCAGGAGTGAATGGTGTGGGCTCCTCAGGCCCCAGTGAGTACATGGAGGTCCCTCTGGGGTCCCTGGAGCTGCCCAGCGAGGGGACCCTCTCCCCCAACCACGCTGGTAATTGCCAATTGCCGGGACAGGGAGCCACTCCTCCCTCAGCTCCTCTTTTCCTCCATCCAAGGGGTGTCCAATGACACATCTTCGCTGGAGACAGAGCGAGGGTTTGAGGAGTTGCCCCTGTGCAGCTGCCGCATGGAGGCACCCAAGATTGACCGCATCAGCGAGAGGGCGGGGCACAAGTGCATGGCCACTGAGAGTGTGGACGGAGAGGTGGGGCCGTGGGCTGGTGGGAGAGGTGCCAGGCTCTCTTCTCACCCATCCTCACTGCGCACAGCTGTCAGGCTGCAATGCCGCCATCCTCAAGCGGGAGACCATGAGGCCATCCAGCCGTGTGGCCCTGATGGTGCTCTGTGAGACCCACCGCGCCCGCATGGTCAAACACCACTGCTGCCCGGGCTGCGGCTACTTCTGCACGGCGGTGAGTGACCAGTGGGGCAGACAGGTAGCATGGTAACCTGACCATGTTGTTTCCCTGCTCCCAGGGCACCTTCCTGGAGTGCCACCCTGACTTCCGTGTGGCCCACCGCTTCCACAAGGCCTGTGTGTCTCAGCTGAATGGGATGGTCTTCTGTCCCCACTGTGGGGAGGATGCTTCTGAAGCTCAAGAGGTGACCATCCCCCGGGGTGACGGGGTGACCCCACCGGCCGGCACTGCAGCTCCTGCACCCCCACCCCTGTCCCAGGATGTCCCCGGGAGAGCAGACACTTCTCAGCCCAGGTACTGGCCTCCCCCTTCTGTACTGTCTGTTCTTGCTCCTGGACATGAGCTCCTTCTTCCACAGTGCCCGGATGCGAGGGCATGGGGAACCCCGGCGCCCGCCCTGCGATCCCCTGGCTGACACCATTGACAGCTCAGGGCCCTCCCTGACCCTGCCCAATGGGGGCTGCCTTTCAGCCGTGGGGCTGCCACTGGGGCCAGGCCGGGAGGCCCTGGAAAAGGCCCTGGTCATCCAGGAGTCAGAGAGGTGAGTGGGGAGTTGCTCAGGCACAGCAACTGCTTCTCTCCCCGCTCCCGTGCTCCCTTGGCAGGCGGAAGAAGCTCCGTTTCCACCCTCGGCAGTTGTACCTGTCCGTGAAGCAGGGCGAGCTGCAGAAGGTGATCCTGATGCTGTGTGAGTGCCACCCATTCCTTCAGCAGACCTTGCCCTCTCCCGGTGTGGCGGGCTCTCCCCGCAGTGGACAACCTGGACCCCAACTTCCAGAGCGACCAGCAGAGCAAGCGCACGCCCCTGCATGCAGCCGCCCAGAAGGGCTCCGTGGAGATCTGCCATGTGCTGCTGCAGGTCAGCACGGGCCCGGCCCCATGCCTCATTCATCCCTGGTGCCAGCCCTCCTGCCCCCTCACAGGCTGGAGCCAACATAAATGCAGTGGACAAACAGCAGCGGACGCCACTGATGGAGGCCGTGGTGAACAACCACCTGGAGGTAGCCCGTTACATGGTGCAGCGTGGTGGCTGTGTCTATAGCAAGGTGTGCGCGCAGGCAGCAGGGCGTGGCCCCCGCCCAAAGGCTCATTTGCCCGTGTCTCCCTCAGGAGGAGGACGGTTCCACCTGCCTCCACCACGCAGCCAAAATCGGGAACTTGGAGATGGTCAGCCTGCTGCTGAGCACAGGACAGGTGGACGTCAACGCCCAGGTCAGCGGCCCACCCAGCCCAGCCCCTCTGGGTGCCCCCACCCTCACTCCCTTCCCACCCACAGGACAGTGGGGGGTGGACGCCCATCATCTGGGCTGCAGAGCACAAGCACATCGAGGTGATCCGCATGCTACTGACGCGGGGCGCCGACGTCACCCTCACTGACAACGTGAGTGAGCGTTTGGTTGAGGTAGGGCAGCCCCAGGCCCCTGAGCAAGGTGGGCACCTCATCTGTTCCCCTCCTACCTCCACAGGAGGAGAACATCTGCCTGCACTGGGCCTCCTTCACGGGCAGCGCCGCCATCGCCGAAGTCCTTCTGAATGCGCGCTGTGACCTCCATGCTGTCAACTACCATGGGGACACCCCCCTGCACATCGCAGCTCGGGAGAGCTACCATGACTGCGTGCTGTGAGCCCCTGCCCCGCCCTTGATGCCCCTGCACCCTGCATTGGGCATCCTGTCCCCTCTTCAGGTTATTCCTGTCACGTGGGGCCAACCCTGAGCTGCGGAACAAAGAGGGGGACACAGCATGGGACCTGACTCCCGAGCGCTCCGACGTGTGGTTTGCGCTTCAACTCAACCGCAAGCTCCGACTTGGGGTGGGAAATCGGGCCATCCGCACAGAGAAGATCATCTGCCGGTGAGCCCTGGGCCCCTCTCTGCACCCAAGACGCTTCCCAGCCCCTTCTTCCCGTCTTCTGCAGGGACGTGGCTCGGGGCTATGAGAACGTGCCCATTCCCTGTGTCAACGGTGTGGATGGGGAGCCCTGCCCTGAGGATTACAAGTACATCTCAGAGAACTGCGAGACGTCCACCATGAACATCGATCGCAACATCACCCACCTGCAGGTGAGTAGGGGGCCCGGGGCCTCCCCAAAAGGGGGTTGAGCTGACCTCTGCCTCCTCGCCCCAGCACTGCACGTGTGTGGACGACTGCTCTAGCTCCAACTGCCTGTGCGGCCAGCTCAGCATCCGGTGCTGGTATGACAAGGTGCGTGCCCCTTGCCTTGGCCACAGACACCCGAGAAACCACTATCCTCCCCTCCGCACCCTAGGATGGGCGATTGCTCCAGGAATTTAACAAGATTGAGCCTCCGCTGATTTTCGAGTGTAACCAGGCGTGCTCATGCTGGAGAAACTGCAAGAACCGGGTCGTACAGAGTGGCATCAAGTGAGGCCCTGCTCCACAGCCCACCCTCTCCCCCACCCAACAGCGCCATCTCTCCTACCCCCAGGGTGCGGCTACAGCTCTACCGAACAGCCAAGATGGGCTGGGGGGTCCGCGCCCTGCAGACCATCCCACAGGGGACCTTCATCTGCGAGTAAGTCACCGGGAGCACCTTAACACCTGGTGCACCTTCAGAACCATGGATTCCTGTCCCACAGGTATGTCGGGGAGCTGATCTCTGATGCTGAGGCTGATGTGAGAGAGGATGATTCTTACCTCTTCGACTTAGACAACAAGGTGAGCAGGAGACCCTCCTTACCCTGCTGCTCGAGATGTGAAGAGTGCCATCCCCCTGCCCCAGGATGGAGAGGTGTACTGCATAGATGCCCGTTACTATGGCAACATCAGCCGCTTCATCAACCACCTGTGTGACCCCAACATCATTCCCGTCCGGGTCTTCATGCTGCACCAAGACCTGCGATTTCCACGCATCGCCTTCTTCAGTTCCCGAGACATCCGGACTGGGGAGGAGCTAGGGTGAGACTCTAGGGGTCTCTAGGGGCTCTGCCAGGTCCCACAAGCTCCTGTTTTCCTCTGACAGGTTTGACTATGGCGACCGCTTCTGGGACATCAAAAGCAAATATTTCACCTGCCAATGTGGCTCTGAGAAGTGCAAGCACTCAGCCGAAGCCATTGCCCTGGAGCAGAGCCGTCTGGCCCGCCTGGACCCACACCCTGAGCTGCTGCCCGAGCTCGGCTCCCTGCCCCCTGTCAACACATGAGAACGGACCACACCCTCTCTCCCCAGCATGGATGGCCACAGCTCAGCCGCCTCCTCTGCCACCAGCTGCTCGCAGCCCATGCCTGGGGGTGCTGCCATCTTCTCTCCCCACCACCCTTTCACACATTCCTGACCAGAGATCCCAGCCAGGCCCTGGAGGTCTGACAGCCCCTCCCTCCCAGAGCTGGTTCCTCCCTGGGAGGGCAACTTCAGGGCTGGCCACCCCCCGTGTTCCCCATCCTCAGTTGAAGTTTGATGAATTGAAGTCGGGCCTCTATGCCAACTGGTTCCTTTTGTTCTCAATAAATGTTGGGTTTGGTAATAAACTGCGATTTTTGTGTTGGGGTGGGGAGAAAGC